TGCAAAGGCCCTGAGGCAAGAGACAGCATAACAAGTTCAAGAAGCAAAGAACACAGAGTAGCTGGAGCAAGGCAGCAAGGGGGAGAATAACAGGAGAGGGATCCAGGAGGTAACAGGGATACCAGGTTTTGTAGGGCCTTGTAGACCATCCAAAGGGCTTTGACTTTGACTCTGAATGAGACAGGAGCCATTGGAAAGGTTGGGACGAGGATGGGCTGATCAGACTTCTGTTTGATTGATATCGCACTGGCTGCTGAAGGAATTACAGACAGGTGCGGGAACAAGGATGAAATAGAAGCAGGAGAGCAGGCAGGGGGCTATTGCGATTATCTAGGCAATAGATGAGGGTAGCTTGGAGCTGGCTAGTATTGGTTTCAGTTATATTTATATTTTCCAAATATTATCATAAAAATATTCAAACGTAGAGCCAAGTTGAACTTTACAGTGAATACCCAGGATTCTGGTTATATTTGGAAAGAAGAGAGTCCATGGGACTCACTGAGCGAGCAGAGCCTGTGGGATATCTTGGGAGGGTTGCAGCAGGCAGTCAGGTCATTTGACTTGGAACTAGAACTACAGCCCTGGTCTGCAGCATCACACCAGACCCAGATGCCTCAAAAGGATTATATGTTAAGGACAGTCTGCTGGTCTGTTGGCACCTAACCTTTTTTGGGTTATGAATCCAATAAACTATGAGCAGTTTGAACCTTTCTCAGAAAATGCAAAGAAAATTATTTGTAGTTTTAGAAGAATCATGAATACAGACAATAAAAGACATAAAATGTAGTCTATTTCACTCAATTACAAAATATTCAGTGTTGCAGAACCATTGTGGGTAAACATTCCTAATTTTTAGTGAACATATAAAGACCCCGTGCCTCACCAAGACGTCCTCCTGTCTTGCCCCCAGAATTCCTGTTTCTCCATCTGCCTGGTCTATGGGCAATGCACAGAATACGTAATGAAGAGGGGAGCAGTGAGTATTGGGTTACACAATTCCCTGGAACCTGGAACACACCCTTCTGAGTACTGTGAAGATGTGGTCCCCAAGGCTAGAGCTGAAAAGAGGCTTAGGGCCGGGTGAGCCTTCCAGCCAGGGCCTGCCTCCAAGTGATGCTCCCCCAGGGCAGGGGGCATAAGGATGGCACCCAGCCAGGTGGGAGCCTGGGCCCTGCCCAGCCTCAAAGCTTTGAGCTCAGGAAATCCGGAGGCAGGGGAGGGGGACATCGTTGCCACATTCCCCAGCCCTTTAAGACCCCCAAGGCAGGAAGGCTGCCCGGGCCTCACCAGCTTCCCTCACAGGCTCCTTCCTGGGAGGAAGGGGCTGCCTGTGCCCTCGAAGGCGCAAGGGAGGGCAGGAGGGAGGCTCGGAAGGTGTTGCAATCCCCAGCCCCCGGGCCTGTCAGAGGCTGAGCCATTAACGACAGAGCTCGGGGAGAGAAGCTGGACTGCAGCTGGTTTCAGGAACTTCTCTTGACGAGAAGAGAGACCAAGGAGGCCAAGCAGGGGCTGGGCCAGAGGTGCCAACGTGAGTAGGGGATCCCTAGAGAGGGGCTGAGCGAGTGAGTGCTAATGTTATTTCTTTCCCACAGATGGGGAAACTGAGGCTCGGCTCGGAAAGGTGAAGTAACTTGTCCAAGATCACAAAGCTGGTAAGTGGCGGAGCTGGAGATCAAGTCAGGTGGGTAAATCTTTCCATCTTCCCTCCCATCCAAGGGATAAATTGACCCTCCAGTGGACAGCTCTGAGAAGTGTTCTACATGGCTCTTTGGAAGGTTCCAGCAGGATAGAGCCCCAGTTGTCCATAGAGGTGACCAACATGATGATGTAACTTTGTGCTGGCCCATGGTCTTAAACAACCCTTCTGCCTACAGGTGAACATCAAGTTGGTGCTATGGCAAGGCTGGGAAACTGCAGCCTGACTTGGGCTGCCCTGATCATCCTGCTGCTCCCCGGAAGTGAGTATGGCCAAGGATGAGGGTGCAGTGGGCGTCGTTCCTGGCCCATTCTCTTCCACCCCAGGTCTGGAGGAGTGCGGGCACATCAGTGTCTCAGCCCCCATCGTCCACCTGGGGGATCCCATCACAGCCTCCTGCATCATCAAGCAGAACTGCAGCCATCTGGACCCGGAGCCACAGATTCTGTGGAGACTGGGAGCAGAGCTTCAGCCCGGGGGCAGGCAGCAGCGTCTGTCTGATGGGACCCAGGAATCTATCATCACCCTGCCCCACCTCAACCACACTCAGGCCTTTCTCTCCTGCTGCCTGAACTGGGGCAACAGCCTGCAGATCCTGGACCAGGTTGAGCTGCGCGCAGGCTGTAAGTCCTTCCAGCCATCCAACTACTCTGCCAAAGCCCTCACACTCTTCCCACCCACATGCAGACCCTCCAGCCATACCCCACAACCTCTCCTGCCTCATGAACCTCACAACCAGCAGCCTCATCTGCCAGTGGGAGCCAGGACCTGAGACCCACCTACCCACCAGCTTCACTCTGAAGAGTTTCAAGTGAGGAGGGGCCCCCACCTTGGTCCCCTCCCCTGCTTGGCACCCAAGCCTGGACTATTGGCAGGAGCCGGGGCAACTGTCAGACCCAAGGGGACTCCATCCTGGACTGCGTGCCCAAGGACGGGCAGAGCCACTGCTGCATCCCACGCAAACACCTGCTGTTGTACCAGAATATGGGCATCTGGGTGCAGGCAGAGAATGCGCTGGGGACCAGCATGTCCCCACAACTGTGTCTTGATCCCATGGATGTTGGTGGGTGATGCAGGGGAGGGAGGGGATCCCCAGGGAGACCTTCTGACAGCCCCACTCCTTGCAGTGAAACTGGAGCCCCCCATGCTGCGGACCATGGACCCCAGCCCTGAAGCGGCCCCTCCCCAGGCAGGCTGCCTACAGCTGTGCTGGGAGCCATGGCAGCCAGGCCTGCACATAAATCAGAAGTGTGAGCTGCGCCACAAGCCGCAGCGTGGAGAAGCCAGCTGGGCACTGGTGAGGCAGAGGGCAACCTGGAGAGCCTGAGGCAAGGCTCAGAGTCCTGTCCACCCCTCACCAGGTGGGCCCCCTCCCCTTGGAGGCCCTTCAGTATGAGCTCTGCGGGCTCCTCCCAGCCACGGCCTACACCCTGCAGATACGCTGCATCCGCTGGCCCCTGCCTGGCCACTGGAGCGACTGGAGCCCCAGCCTGGAGCTGAGAACTACCGAACGGGGTAAGGAGGTGATGAGAGGCTGGGAGCAGCCAACTGGCACCCCCTCTTCTTGTTCCATCCACAGCCCCCACTGTCAGACTGGACACATGGTGGCGGCAGAGGCAGCTGGACCCCAGGACAGTGCAGCTGTTCTGGAAGGTGACTCCCTCTGAAGGCCATCCCTCCACCTCTCCCCTTCTCTTTTTCCTCCTGTGCCCCACAGCCAGTGCCCCTGGAGGAAGACAGCGGACGGATCCAAGGTTATGTGGTTTCTTGGAGACCCTCAGGCCAGGCTGGGGCCATCCTGCCCCTCTGCAACACCACAGAGCTCAGCTGCACCTTCCACCTGCCTTCAGAAGCCCAGGAGGTGGCCCTTGTGGCCTATAACTCAGCCGGGACCTCTCGTCCCACTCCGGTGGTCTTCTCAGAAAGCAGAGGTAAAGGGGGCTGGCAGCCAGAAGAGCACAGACTTCATTCCACCATTTCCCACCCTGTCTCCAGGCCCAGCTCTGACCAGACTCCATGCCATGGCCCGAGACCCTCACAGCCTCTGGGTAGGCTGGGAGCCCCCCAATCCATGGCCTCAGGGCTATGTGATTGAGTGGGGCCTGGGCCCCCCCAGCGCGAGCAATAGCAACAAGACCTGGAGGATGGAACAGAATGGGAGAGCCACGGGGTTTCTGCTGAAGGGTGAGGCTGGCCTGGAAAGTTGGGCAGGGCCAACAGAAGTGCCTACCCCATTTTCTCTCTACAGAGAACATCAGGCCCTTTCAGCTCTATGAGATCATCGTGACTCCCTTGTACCAGGACACCATGGGACCCTCCCAGCATGTCTATGCCTACTCTCAAGAAATGGGTTTGTCAACTATCAGGCCCCTTTCCAGAATCCCTTCAGCCCCCGCACCTCTCTCTTCCCATAGCTCCCTCCCATGCCCCAGAGCTGCATCTAAAGCACATTGGCAAGACCTGGGCACAGCTGGAGTGGGTGCCTGAGCCCCCTGAGCTGGGGAAGAGCCCCCTTACCCACTACACCATCTTCTGGACCAACGCTCAGAACCAGTCCTTCTGTGAGTCTATCCTCAGTTCCCCCACAGCCCCACCAGGCCTATGCTGACCGTACACCCCTCCCAGCCGCCATCCTGAATGCCTCCTCCCGTGGCTTTGTCCTCCATGGCCTGGAGCCCGCCAGTCTGTATCACATCCACCTCATGGCTGCCAGCCAGGCTGGGGCCACCAACAGTACAGTCCTCACCCTGATGACCTTGACCCCAGGTAAGGGGAGACGGGGGCTGGGCAGAGATGGCTCTAACTTCTTCCGGCCCTGCCCTCACTGCAGAGGGGTCGGAGCTACACATCATCCTGGGCCTGTTCGGCCTCCTGCTGTTGCTCACCTGCCTCTGTGGAACTGCCTGGCTCTGTTGCAGCCCCAAGTGAGTCCCTTTGAGAGACCTGAGATCCTGCTCTGACTCAGCCTCCACCTGCCCCCTTCTCCAGCAGGAAGAATCCCCTCTGGCCAAGTGTCCCAGACCCAGCTCACAGCAGCCTGGGCTCCTGGGTGCCCACAATCATGGAGGAGGTGAGAATCCAGGAGGGAGAGGGAAATGAGATCCACCAGTAACAACAGTTGAATGTCCCCACAGCTGCCCGGACCCAGACAGGGACAGTGGCTGGGGCAGACATCTGAAATGAGCCGTGCTCTCACCCCACATCCTTGTGTGCAGGATGCCTTCCAGCTGCCCGGCCTTGGCACGCCACCCATCACCAAGCTCACAGTGCTGGAGGAGGATGAAAAGAAGCCGGTGCCCTGGGAGTCCCATAACAGCTCAGAGACCTGTGGCCTCCCCACTCTGGTCCAGACCTATGTGCTCCAGGGGGACCCAAGAGCAGTTTCCACCCAGCCCCAATCCCAGTCTGGCACCAGCGATCAGGTCCTTTATGGGCAGCTGCTGGGCAGCCCCACAAGCCCAGGGCCAGGGCACTATCTCCGCTGTGACTCCACTCAGCCCCTCTTGGCGGGCCTCACCCCCAGCCCCAAGTCCTATGAGAACCTCTGGTTCCAGGCCAGCCCCTTGGGGACCCTGGTAACCCCAGCCCCAAGCCAGGAGGACGACTGTGTCTTTGGGCCACTGCTCAACTTCCCCCTCCTGCAGGGGATCCGGGTCCATGGGATGGAGGCGCTGGGGAGCTTCTAGGGCTTCCTGGGGTTCCCTTCTTGGGCCTGCCTCTTAAAGGCCTGAGCTAGCTGGAGAAGAGGGGAGGGTCCATAAGCCCATGACTAAAAACTACCCCAGCCCAGGCTCTCACCATCTCCAGTCACCAGCATCTCCCTCTCCTCCCAATCTCCATAGGCTGGGCCTCCCAGGCGATCTGCATACTTTAAGGACCAGATCATGCTCCATCCAGCCCCACCCAATGGCCTTTTGTGCTTGTTTCCTATAACTTCAGTATTGTAAACTAGTTTTTGGTTTGCAGTTTTTGTTGTTGTTTATAGACACTCTTGGGTGTACCTGAGTCTCTGTTATTTATTTTTCAGGGCCC